GGTCTGCGCTCCTACCCGCCCTGCCCTCCTACCCGCCCTGCCCTCCTCTGGCTGGAGCCAAGTTCTCCCCTGCACCCCGCAACCGCCCCTGCTGCGGCGACCCTCCTCCTCCTCTTCCCTGGGATCTCAGCTTAAATGTTCCCCTTCTCTGAGTCTCCCCGACCACCACCTTATATGCTGGTCCCTGCAGTTTTCCTTTATGGTCTGTGCCCCCGGGTAGGACGCGATCCCCAGTGACGAGGACTTTGCTGGTTCCTCCTGTGGCCCCAGCACCTGCCGCAGAGCTCGGAGTGTGGTAGGCACTCAGCTGCTTTTCACTGAGCGAAGACTTTTTAGTTCTCCCGCTCACCGAGAGCCTACAATGTGCCTGGCACTGTGTGCCTTTCCCTGAATTACCTCTTTGAATCCACTTGGGAAATGGGGCATAATGGTCACTCCAGTTTTACAGTTGGAAAAACAGGCTCACAGGGGTGCAGTCACTTGCCCAAGGTTCCAAAAATAGTTCGTGATGTAGGCTGGATACGAACCTGGGGAAATTTGCTGGAGAAGCACAGAAAGAGAGGGATGAAGGAGGAGGGGAGAGAGAGAGAGAGATTTAATTTAAAAAGAGAAAGAACATGAGAGAGAACAGGAGAGAATGAGAGGAAATGAAAGAAAACACGAGAAAAATAATGAGAGAGAGAATGAGAGAAAGAAAGAAGAAGAGAAAGAGAAAATGAGAGATACAGGCAAGAGAGAGGTATCTCATGAGAGAGAATAAGAACATGAAAAGAGAAAGAATGAGAGAGAGAGAGAGAAAGAAAAAGGAGAGTGGAGTCTAGGATCTGGGCAGGGGTCTCCTCCCTGGGTCCCTAGACCCTGCTGCCAGCCCCTTCTGGGCCCCCAACCACTGCCTGGTCAGAGTTGAGGCAGCCTGAGAGAGTTGAGCTGGAAGTTTGCAGCACCTGACCCCTGGAACACATCCCCTGGGGGCAGGCCAGCCCAGGCTGAGGATGCTTATAAGCCCCAAGGAGGCCCCTGCGGGAGGCAGCAGGCTGGAGCTCAGCCCAGCAGTGGAATCCAGGAGCCCAGAGGTGGCCGGGTAAGAGGCCTGGTGGTCCCCCACTAAAAGCCAGACACGGCTAAGTCTCAGTCCTCATCCCCAGGTGCTGACGTGATGGCCACAGCAGGAAATCCCTGGGGCTGGTTCCTGGGGTACCTCATCCTTGGTGTCGCAGGTATCTGAGTATGCGTGTGTGTGTCTGTCCGTGGTCCCGATCCCATCCCTGACTCCGCCCTCAGGATCGCTCGTCTCTGGTAGCTGCAGCCAAATCATAAACGGCGAGGACTGCAGCCCGCACTCGCAGCCCTGGCAGGCGGCACTGGTCATGGAAAACGAATTGTTCTGCTCGGGCGTCCTGGTGCATCCGCAGTGGGTGCTGTCAGCCGCACACTGTTTCCAGAAGTGAGTGCAGAGGTAGGGGGAGTGGGCAGGGCCACAAAACTGACCTGCCCTCCGTGGCCCACAGCTCCTACACCATCGGGCTGGGCCTGCACAGTCTTGAGGCCGACCAAGAGCCAGGGAGCCAGATGGTGGAGGCCAGCCTCTCCGTACGGCACCCAGAGTACAACAGACCCTTGCTCGCTAACGACCTCATGCTCATCAAGTTGGACGAATCCGTGTCCGAGTCTGACACCATCCGGAGCATCAGCATTGCTTCGCAGTGCCCTACCGCGGGGAACTCTTGCCTCGTTTCTGGCTGGGGTCTGCTGGCGAACGGTGAGCTCACGGGTGTGTGTCTGCCCTCTTCACGCGGGGGCTGACCCAGAGCTCTGCGTCCCAGGCAGAATGCCTACCGTGCTGCAGTGCGTGAACGTGTCGGTGGTGTCTGAGGAGGTCTGCAGTAAGCTCTATGACCCGCTGTACCACCCCAGCATGTTCTGCGCCGGCGGAGGGCAAGACCAGAAGGACTCCTGCAACGTGAGAGAGGGGAAAGGGGAGGGCAGGCGACTTTGAATTCTGACTCTCCCTCTCTTCACAACAGGGTGACTCTGGGGGGCCCCTGATCTGCAACGGGTACTTGCAGGGCCTTGTGTCTTTCGGAAAAGCCCCGTGTGGCCAAGTTGGCGTGCCAGGTGTCTACACCAACCTCTGCAAATTCACTGAGTGGATAGAGAAAACCGTCCAGGCCAGTTAACTCTGGGGACTGGGAACCCATGAAATTGACCCCCAAATACATCCTGCGGAAGGAATTCAGGAATATCTGTTCCCAGCCCCTCCTCCCTCAGGCCCAGGAGTCCAGGCCCCCAGCCCCTCCTCCCTCAAACCAAGGGTACAGATCCCCAGCCCCTCCTCCCTCAGACCCAGGAGTCCAGACCCCCCAGCCCCTCCTCCCTCAGACCCAGGAGTCCAGCCCCTCCTCCCTCAGACCCAGGAGTCCAGACCCCCCAGCCCCTCCTCCCTCAGACCCAGGAGTCCAGCCCCTCCTCCCTCAGACCCAGGAGTCCAGACCCCCCAGCCCCTCCTCCCTCAGACCCAGGGGTCCAGGCCCCCAACCCCTCCTCCCTCAGACTCAGAGGTCCAGGCCCCCAACCCCTCCTTCCCCAGACCCAGAGGTCCAGGTCCCAGCCCCTCCTCCCTCAGACCCAGCGGTCCAATGCCACCTAGACTCTCCCTGTACACAGTGCCCCCTTGTGGCACGTTGACCCAACCTTACCAGTTGGTTTTTCATTTTTTGTCCCTTTCCCCTAGATCCAGAAATAAAGTCTAAGAGAAGCGCAGGTTCTGTTTGTAGTGTCCTCCTTGCTTCCCC